ACAATTTGTGATTGAACAGCCACTGTGGCCATCATTCTCCTTACCTGTCTGATGAGAGCTGATCTTCATGCCACTGTGTACAGTAGGTATTTTTTAAAGGTGTGTAGAAGTGAGAGTCAGACTTCGGACTTCAGAGTCAGACAGCCCTGAATTCCTAATGGTGTAACCTTGGGCTGAACCTCTCTGAGCTTTTGTTCCTCCGTCTATAAAAGGAGACAATGCCAGCCATGGGTTTTGGGGAGGATTCAACAAGACAATGCTTATAAAGTACTTATCATCACAATGGGCTTCTATGAGCATAGGAGGTGTTATTTGCAGATGGGGACGTTCATTCCGGGGACGTCCCTATCTAGGGCCCCACACAAGGGAGTGGCTGAGACTCCAAGTCTTGGAGCCTCCGACTCCACCCTGTGTTCTCCCTCCCCTCCCTCTCTTGGCCCCCTGGGCCTATTCTCTTCCCCAGATCAGGGAAAGCTTTGTTTGGCGATTGTTTTTCCTAAGAAGTTTCCTCTGTGGGGCCTCTGGGTGACTCAGCCCTGAGTCACCGGGAGGCTGAGGACAGGGGGAGGAGTGGGAGGGAGGCGGAGGGAATGGAGAGACGAGAAGAGGAAAGGGCTCTAATTCTAGCCCTGGCTCTCCCACTGTTTGATCAACTAGGTCTGACCAGGCCCCTCTCCTGCCTAGCCTCAGTTTCCCCAAATGTGAAAGGAAGATGTGGGCCCAGTCCTGGCTGAGCCTCAGAATCAGAGGTTCCCGGGCCCCACCCTAGACCTACAGACTCAGAGGCTAGGGGTGGGGCCTGGGAATCTATTGTTTCCTGAGCTCCTTGGGTGATCCTGCTGCACACCTGGTCCACAGAGGTGTTAGGGAACTGCTCGGCTCAAACTGGCTCCCAGCTGGGCCTCAGAGCAGCTCGGCCTCTGATTGAACTTCACTGACCCACAGGGAGCGCCCTTCTCTTGCAGAATGCTTTGGCAGAATAGTACACAGGAAGCGTGTGGGCTTTTTTTTTCTTTTTTTTTTAAAAACAGCTTTATTGAAATATAATTTACATGATTTATTGGAGTAAATTTACATATAATTTACATACACATAATTCACTCAATTCAATAATGTTTAGTACATTTACAGAGTTATGCAACCATCATCACAATCCAGTTGAGAAGATTTTCATCATCCCCAAAAGGATCCCTCATGCTTGCTTACGTCCATCTCTATGCACACCCCATAGCTGACCACGCATCTGCTTTCTGTCTCTTTGTTGTTTTATTGTTGTATTTTTTGTCACCCAGGCTGGAGTGCAGTGGCGTGATCTCTGCTCACTGCAGCCTCAACTTCCTGGGCTCAAGCGATCCTCCCACCTCAGCCTCCCGAGTAGGTGGGACCACAGGCACACACCATCATGCCTGGCTAATTTTTGTATTTTTTGTAGAGATGGGGACTTGTGGTGATGCCCAGGCTGATCTTGAACTCCTGAACTCAATGGATTCCTCCCGCCTCAGCCTTCCAAAGTGCTGGGATTATAGGCATGAGCCACCTCACCTGGCCTGCTTTCTGTCTCTCCGAAGATCCAGAGCTGTGTTCATTCCAGCTGGCCCTGTGACCTCATGCAAATTATTGCCCTTCCATTACTCCTCTGTATGAGAGGGAATAATCCTACCCTCCTTGTAGGGGGTTGTTTGAATTTCACTAATGTGCACAGTGTCTGACGCACCCGAGGAGCTGGGCACGTGGGAGGCTGGTACGCAGGGCACAGGACATAACACAGATGCCCAGGTACGGTTGGCACAGGCCTAGCAAACATTTTAAAGCACTCACTCTGTGCCAGCTTCTTAGATTAAGCATCTTACATGCATTACCTACTTTAATCCTCGGTGAATGTGAGTATCAGTTTCATTTTATAACTGAAGAAACGGGCACTGAGACGGGAAGTCACTTTTACAGGCTCACATAGATGATAGTTGATAGGGCTGGGAGTCCATCTGAGAGCCTGTCCTCCCTAAACATCATCCTGTCCCCTTCCTGATGTGAATCACCAAGCAAGGGACAACACAATTCATAGATCCAGGACAAGGTTTATGGCACATACTTCTAAGGGGTGGGACCTGGTATCATGGACACGGCATTCAAGAGATAGTACATGGTATAGAGTCTGTCACAAAACAGACATCACATGGTGCATGAAGCATGACCCAGGGGTAAGAGGCATGGGATGCCGCTAAAGGGAGACACACAGGACAAAGCAAGAGGAACGCAGGGCCTGCTACGTGGCACAGTCACAGGGTATGTGACACTGGGCATGACAAACTCTATGATGCAGAGACATGGTACTTAGGATTTGAGACTTGAGCTATGGCAACTGGGCAGGCTCTTGGCCACAGTGGGACCCTTTGTCATCAGGGATCCTCCATTATGTTGGTGCCTGGGGCCCCAGCAAGCAACAGCAGGAACCAAGTTCCTCCTCCTCACAAAGGCAGTCTGTTTTTTTTTTCTTTTTTTTCTTTTTTTCTCCCTCCTCCTCCCTGTCTCTTTGGATGCCAAAGAGTGGGAGGGGCCCAGCGGAGTGGTGGCCAGAGTAACCCCCCGCCATCCCATCAGCTCAGACAAGGGTCAAAGCTTGGGGCCAAGCCCACGGCTCAGGAAGGGTTTGCCAGGCCCCCAGATCCCCTCTCTCTGAGATAGCTGTGAGCACCAGTGTTGGCTGGGGTGAAAGCCGGGTAATTTTCCTCTAAGCTGTCCTCCCTCCGCTCCCCTCCCTGCCTGCTGGTGCTGGCTGTGAGCACGTCTGCATTCCAGAGCTTAGGAGAGAGAGAACCTGCTGCTGTTAAGGTTGAGGAAGTAGATTGCTAACAGCTGCTGTAGGAGGGGTTGGATGTGCGGAAGAGGAGGCCGTGGATTGCAGGCTAACATTTCTTGAGCCTCTTGGCACCTGGCACTCACTACCTCATCTTGTCTCATTTGCATAAAGCCCCAGTAGCCCGGTGAGGAGACAGGCCCAGAGAGGCAAAGAACTTGCCTAAGGTCACACAGGGAGGCAGAGCCAAGGCTAGACCTTGGTCTCCCGGAGGCAGGCAGGTGAGGTTGTATAGAGGTGATGGCACAGGGGATGTTGTTGGGGGGTTAGTGGGCAATGAGACTGCAAGGGCTTGTGGGCCCCATATCACAGAGGACCGAACTCAGGAGTCCTGACTTCTTTCTGTCTGCACCGAGGTCTGCAGAAGGGATGATGCAATCTGTATGAGTGACAGGCCCAGTGCAGAGAGAGTTTAAGGGAGTGAGGGAGCTGATGTTATGATCCCAGGGAAAAGATGGGGACACCAAACCAGGACAGTGGCTGGAGTGTGGGGGTGAGAAGTGGGTATAAAGTGGAGAGGAGATGAGCTTGGTCTCTGCTCTGGTCTCAGCCTTTATGTACTGTCTTGGTGGGATGACCGTGGTTGGGTCCTGCCTCCAAGGGTATCCCAGAGGGTTCTAGAAACTCCCACATGGACAGGCACTTGAAGGATAGTGCTGGTGATTGGGCAGGTGCCTGGATGGAGGTGAGGCCTAAAGCACACCCGGGGACAGAAGGCAGCACCCACACGGGAGCCCAGCTTCGTGCCAGGGACTGTATTTTAGGTGCTGGATCTTGTTTAAATCTTCCGGCTGGCTATGATTATCCTCTAAGCTGGGGAAGGAAGAAAAGCATTCCAGTACTATACCTCTGTTTGGGTTAAAGGAGGGGAAAGTATTTTAAATAAAACCTATTAGAGTTAAAAGGATGAGTAGCAATAAAAATATCTTTGAATCTCTGATGGTTCTATTGTAGTCAAAAGTTTTAGATAAATTGTGAAGAATCTCTAATCATGCTATGTGGAGTTTTTCTCTTTTAAAAAATACAAGTTATTGTATATACTTAAGGTATATAACGCGATGTTATGAATACATTTAGATAGTAAAAAGGTTACTATAGTGCAGCAAATGAACATATTCATCATCTCAGCTGGCACAAAAGTAATTGCAATTTTTGCCATTACTTTCAATGACGAAAACTGCAATACTTTTGCACTGCACTAATAAAATCTGCTCATTTAGCATGAATCCCAAAATACAGTACAACTTATTCCCTATAGTCCTCATGTTGCACATTAGTGCTCTTTTTTATTTTTAAATTTTTATTTTTGTTATTTTTAATATAGAGAGAGACAGGGTCTCACGACATTGTCCAGGTTGGTCTTGAACTCTGGGGCTCAAGTGATCCTCCCTCCTCAGCCTCCCAAAGTGCTGGGATTACAGGCACAAGCTCTCTACACTTGTTCATTCCACGTATCTGCTACCTTGCACCCTCCATATCCTCATTCGTGGATTCAACCAACCACAGATCAGAAATATTAAAAAAAAATAAAAATTAAAAAAAGTAAAAATAATACAAATTTTAAAAACAGTGCAGTGTAACAACTATTTACATAGTTTATTGTTACATAGAAATTTACATTTACATTTTTATGTAACAACTACAGTATAACAACTATGTAAATAGCATTTACATTGTATTAGGTTTTATAAGTAATCTAGAGAGATTTAAAGTTTAATACATGGGAGAATATATGTAGGTTGTATGCAAATACTGTACTATGCCATTTTATATATTGGTGTACAGCATCTGCAGATTTTGGTATCTGAGGGAGGTCCTGGAACCAACTGATCCCGCGTGGATAGGGAGGGACAACTATTCTCTGATATGTCTCCCCACTGGACTTTTTTTTTTTTTTTTTTTTGAGTTGGAGTCTTGCTCTGTCACCCAGGCTGGAGTGCAGTGGCGCGATCTCGGCTCACCGCAACCTCCATCTCGTGGGTTCAAGCCATTCTCCTGTCTCAGCCTCCTGAGTAGCTGGGACCACAGATGCCCACCACCATGCCCGGCTAATTTTTTGTATTTTTAGTAGAGATGGGGTTTCACCATGTTAGCCAGGCTGGTCTCGAACTCCTGGCCTCAAGTGATCCACCTGCCTCCGTCTCCCAAAGTGCTGGAATTACAGGTGTGAGCCACTGCACCTGGCCCCCATTGGACTTTTTCTCTAACTGATTTGTACTTGTATCAAGTTCTGGTGAGTCCGTGAGATAATATGGCCATTCTATCCCTGTGGACACTGAAGCTCAGAGAGGTTGTGTCCCTTGCTCAGCATCACTCAGTTGTAAGTGCTAGGACTGGGATCCAGAGCCCTCACTTTTTTGTTTTTGGTTTTTTGCTTTTTTGAGTCAGGGTTTCACTCTGTCACCCAGGCTGGAGTGCAGTGGCACAATCATAACTTACTGTAGCCTCGACTTCCCAGGCTCAAGTGATCCTCCCACCTCAGCCTCCCCAGTAGCTAGAACTACTGGTGCATGTCATCACGCCTGGCTAATTTTTTAATTTTGTGTAGAGACAGGGTCTCACTCTGTTTCCCAGGCTGTTCTCAAACTACTGGGTTTAAGCTATCCTCCTGCCTTGGGCTCCCAAAGTGCTGGGATTACAGGCATGAACCACCATGCCCAGCCAAGAGCCCTTGTTCTTTTGGGTGAGGCAGAACAGGCAAAGTCAGAGAGGAGGGGAGGGGGTGTCATTAGGAGTCTCATGGAGGGGATTGGGTAGCAAGGCTGGCTCTGTAGGTGTTGGCTTGAGGCCCTCTCCTGAGATGCATCCCCATCCCTGGTACCAGCCTTGTTTGGAACCCTCCCTGTCTCCCTTGCTTTGTATGCAAAGACACAGAGGTAGAGGGCTAGGTATGAGGTAGGTATAGGGCAGGTATAGGGGCCAGTGAGCTGTATGTGTGTATAGGGTCTGGACACATGCTGTAGGTCATCTTTGGATGTTATGCTTACTGAGCACCTGCTGTGTGCCAAACACAGTGCCAGGGCTCCTTCAGTCCTACCAGACACCCCACCAGGTTGGCATCTTCACCTCATTTTACAGAGGAGGAAATTGAAGTGCCGCAGAAGGTGCCACTGGCTCAAGTTCCCTGGTGGTAGGGATTTGGGCTCTGTCCAGATTCATCCCTGTACATTGCCTCATATTCCTTAGGTTGGAAGGTCACTTGTCCTCACCCTGTTGGTCATTTTTGGTATCTCCAGCCCACAGAGACTCCGCAGGCACTCCTGGATCCCATTGTCTTTTCCCTCTTCCCCGCACCTGCCCCCTTTTGTCTTTCTCAGGGAGTTCTCCCTGCAGAGTGCCTTTGCGGGGCATGGTCCACGGATCCCTCACATTTATGGTCTCATTTAATCGTCTCAACTAGCCTTCAAGAAAGGCACTTTGACCCCGATTTTCCACATCCAGACAATGGGCTCACACTTCCTGCCAGAGCCCAGCAAGGAGGAAATCTTGGCCATAGTTGGTATGGGAGGCTTGGGGACACAGAAGGGCTTTGTTTGAAGCCAGCAGCAGGAGGGATGTGGCACCATCATCTGATGTGCTGCATCATTCATTGTCCCCATCGGGAAGGTGGTTGGCCTGGGGAAGCTTCCAGCATTCCTGGTAGATCCCAGTGAAGGATGAATCTGATCCCTAGGCAGGCAGGAGGGGACCCTGGCCAGATGCACAAACTTGTTTGCTTTTTGCTGTGTGTCTTTTAGCATCCTTGAGTCCCAGGGCCTGAAGGGTTCTTGGACATGGGCCGATTTTCCTGTCACCTATGTCCCCTCAACCTCATCACCACTGGGCAGCTCATTATCTCTCTGGAAAAGGGGAAGGAAACCAGCATTTGTCTTTCCATTTTTTTTTTTTTAAACTGTGGAAACATACACACATCATAAAATTTGCCATTTAATAGGCCGGGCGCGGTGGTTCACACCTGTAATCCTAGCACTCTGGGAGGCCGAGGAGGGCAGATCACTTGAGGTTAGGAGTTCGAGACCAGCCTGGCCAACGTGGTAAAACCCCGTCTCTACTAAAAATACAAAAATTAGCCAGAAATCACTTGAACCTGGGAGGCGGAGGTGGCAGTGAGCCGAGATCACGCCGCTGCACTCCAGCCTGGGTGACAGAGCGAGACCCCATCTCAAAAAAAAAAAAAAAAAAGAAAGGCATTTTTAACCCTATCTTACATGTAAGGAAATTGAGGCTCAGAGAGATAGAAACTTATCCAAGTCTCTCTTTTAACAATAAAAGCAGCCTCCTTTATATGTGCTTATTCTGTACCAAGCACTGTGCTAAGCCCCAAATGTTCTTTACCTTATTAAATTCACACAACTACCCTAGGAAAAAAGTATTATAATCCCCGTTTTATAGATGAGGAAACGGAGGCTCAGAGAGCCAAAACAACTTGCTCAAAGCCACACTGCTAATAAGTGATAGACCGGGGACTTAAATGCAGGCATTTCTGGTGGGAGCTCTTTCCACGATCACATAACAGAAGGTTGCTCTCTGTTTTTCTCCCTCTTGGAAAGTCCTTCCTCTGCAGAGCAGGAAGCTGCCTCCTGTGGCTTCTCCTGCTCATTCTGGCTTGGGTTGGGGCATTGTAGACCCTGCCTTCCCCTGCAGCTCTGCAGAGCCTGTGACTCTCCAAAGTCTTCTGCTGGTTCCACGGTCCCAGCATCTGCAGCCAGGCCTCCCTGTCTTGTTGTGGATTTGCGTTTGTGCCTGGGCTTCCCAGGGGTGGGTGGTGGGGTGCTGAAGGGGCTAGGACAGTTATTTGCAGCCCTGGCTACTGACCCACCACACCTCTCAGGGCCATTTCCTCCCCGAGAGAAGGGGAGACAGACTGCTGAAGTGGGTCCTAGCAAGAAGGGCCCAGAGCTCATACCCATGGCCAAATCTGGCTGCTTCCAGGACATGGGGTCAGGAAGTAGCAGGGCCAGGCCCCTCCAGATGTCCAGCCCTGGGTCCCAGCACTAGGTGGGGCTGGCTCCGGAAGCTGGGAAAGGACCATGGCTTTGGTCCCTGAGACAGTTGGTCTCCTGGAGTTGGCTTCAGCCAAGCCCCGCTGGCCATCTCCCCAACAGCTGGCCACTCCCAGGATGGACTTGGCCAAAGCAGAAGGCCAGCCAGCCCCGATGGGGAGCACTGCTGTGTCATGGAGACCCAGGCCTCAGTTCTGGCCTGGTTGTTGAGAGACCTGAGTTCTAGATCTACTCTGCCAGGCACTTGTTTGACTTTGTGACCCTGAAAAGTCACCCTCTTGTTCTTGGTGTGATCATCTACAAAAGAGAAGACAGACTAATGAACACTGCTGCTAATAAGTCCTGCTCTGAACAACATACTCCAACAGTCTCACTTCTGTTCCCCCAAAAGTCCTGCAACTGGGCATCACTGTCCCTGTTTACAGATGAGTGACCTGAGGCTCAGAGAGGGAAGGTAACTTGCTCTGCCTTACACAGCCCAGACCTGAACTCTAGCGTCTCACCGTGAAATCTGTAACGTTTCTCCCGCACCATCACATACCGAAGGCAGGCGTCTGTGCAGAAAACAGGCTGCTCAGAAAGAAGAGTGCTTACTTTTGGCGAGCTCCTGTGCGTCACATCCTGGGCTTCCTCACTGCTCCATGCTCTAGGTACCATTCTCCCCCTTTTAGAGATGAGGAAACTGAGGTCTGGATTGCAGAAGCTGAGTCCAGATTCGCAAACCTGTCCACAGGGCTTGCCGGAACTTTTCCAGGCCCTGTTCAGTTCCACTGGGTTTCATAACTGGCTTCTCTGTTTACTGACCATTGTCCCAATTAGCAAAATCCCTGGTCAGAAGGGCGGGTGCTCCTAGGAGGACCCAGAGAACAGCAGTGAGCCAAAAAGTAAATAGACTCCAAGAGAGGGCTTTCCATGAGTGGCTGGCTGCCTGGAAAATCAAGAACAACAGTGTTTGGAGTGAAGAGAAAAGAACAGGGTGGTGTCTTCCAGGCCCAGCCAAGGCCTTTTTGTACACTGTGGCTGGGGATGGAAGGGGCGGGGGAGGCCACCTCCTCTGGTCTCTGGTAGGGGGTCCCGCAGACATACAGAGACCAAGGTTACAGAGGAAAGGAGGGCCCAGAGCTGGTTGTGTTGTGGAGGTCCTGGGTCAACTACAGGGGAGGGAGGGGTCCCCCAGGGGGACATGGGCTGTACAGCCCCCATCCTGTGGCAGACACAGAGAATCTGCCTACTGTGTGCCTGGAGCTGGGCAGGATCCAGGAATAGCCGAGATCAGAGGTCAAGGAGATCTCCGAGGTGCACAGAAGCAGAGACCAGGACATGCTCATGTACTGAGTTGGTAGCAGAAGGGCTGCCTCCAAATCAAAGAAACCATGCCAGACCTGAGTGCCATGTGGCTCAGAGGGCAGGTGCCACAGCCAGTCCTGCACTAAATGGCCACAGCCTGGGGATCTTCCAGGCCTTTGGCCTGGGCAGTCACATCAGGTGTGTGAAAGGCTAGAGGGCTTTCCCGGTGTCACCTCCTGCCCTGGCCTGGGAAGTGTCGTGGGGACAGCTGCTCCGGAGACTCCTGGCTGCCAGGCTTGACTTGGGCTTGATTGATTTAGCCTGTTACCTGGAAAGGGCACTGCTGCTCCCTGCCCAGGTCAGGTGGTGCTAGGAGCTCCTGCTTGGTCTCCGCAGACAGAGCCTGGGCTCTGAAGCCAGTCAGACTTGTGTTTGAATCTTGGCAACACCTCTTTCCAGTTGAGTGACTTGAACCTCCCTGAGTCTCAGTTTCCCAGGCTGGGCCCAGAGGTGAGGTGGCATGCTGCTATCAGTGACTGCAGTGCCTCCTTCCTCAAGTCAGGGGCTGTGGACTGTCTGATCCAGAACGGCCTGCAGAGGTGACCTGGCCGAATGTACCCATTTTACAGATGGAACCCTGAAGCTCAGAGACTTGTAGGTCCTGGATTTGGTTGTACAACCAGTATCTGGTACTGCTTGGGCTAGGAAAGAGGCTTCGAGTCAGAGCATCAGGCCCTACCCTGTATTTTGCATATGAAGACACTGAAACCCAGAAAGGTACAGTGACTTGCCCAAGGTCACCAGGAAGTCAGTGTCAGAGCCAGCCCTAGCACTCGGGCCTCTTCCTTTCCACCTAGGGGTCCTTCTCTTGTACCTGAATTCCCCCATTCCCTTGAACTCATACATCTTCTTCCAGGCTGGAAGCAGAGTAAGACAATGTTGCCCGCATCATGGTCTCCACTCATCAGTGCCCTGTAGCAAGGGCTCCAGGGTCTGTAGTGAGGGCTCCCAGAGGGCAAGGGTGGGGTCTGTTCACCAGCTCTCCTGTGCCAAGGGCCTGGGCTCCAGAGCTATATGGCAGGCAAAGCTGCAGGCCCTTTGTGATCATTAACGTGGTCCCTGGGTTGATGGCCAGTGGCCTCTGGGGCCAAGGTCAAGCCACAGCAGCCCCTCTATTAATCACCAACTATGCAGGTCAGAGTCACACTGCTCTGGAAGGGGCCCCTCAGCTGGGCAGTTGCTGGCCCAGGTTCAGTCTGGGGGCTGGGCAGCTAAGAAAATTTCTTCCTACTTGTTTGAATTTTCCAAATTGTCTAATGAGCAGGCATCACTATAAGCATATTTTAAAAGGGATTGTTTCTGGATTTGTGTTTTATAAAAGAACAAAACTATATTGGATATACACTTGTAAAGTTTCAAATGCTACGGCAATGCTTTTACAATTTTTTCGGCTAGTATATTAAGGTATAATTTACATATCATAGTGATTCACACACTAAGTATACCTATAGTTCTATGAATTTTAGTAGATTTAATTGGTTATATAATCTTCACCATAATCTAGTATTAGAATATTTTTATCACCCCGAAAAGTTCCCTCATGCCAACTGCAGTGATCTAGGCACTTCCTCCAGCCTCAGGCAGCCACGGCAATGTTTGAGGATGAAATTCTCCTCCTTCTTCCCTTTCCAGCAAACGGCCTTAACAGTTTGGTGCTTACCCTCTGATTTTTTAAGGGTATATGCAAAAACAGGCACCATTGTAAAAAGGAGAAGAGGAGATATACTATAGCCATTGTTGTGCAATTGCTTTCTGCACTTGGAGATCTCCCTGTGTTTATTGAGTGCCTACTATATGCCAGGCACAATCAGACGTAGCTCATTCTTTTTTCACAGCTGCATAGTGTCTATTGTAATGGTGGCTCCATCATTTATTTAACCAGGACTTTTGGGTCCTTTCCAGTTTTCTTCAAACAATGCTTCAGTGAACATCCTTGCACATATATTTTTGTGTTTGTTGGTAAGTAATTCTGTAGAAAGTGGAACTGTTGTCCGGGGCTCCCGGAGTAACTCTCTATTGTAAGTTCTTGCAGATACAGCGCTAGGAAAAGGGGAGTAATTCAGGTCTAGAATGGAAAAACTGTTTTGTTGCTTTGTAAGTATCTCTTGCTGCTTCCGGGGCTCTGGCCCCGCTTAGGCTCTGCCCTGTCTCATCCCAGCCCAACAGCATGGTGGTGGAACACCCCGAGTTCCTCAAGGCAGGGAAGGAGCCTGGCCTGCAGATCTGGCGTGTGGAGAAGTTCGATCTGGTGCCCGTGCCCACCAACCTTTATGGAGACTTCTTCACGGGCGACGCCTACGTCATCCTGAAGACAGTGCAGCTGAGGAACGGAAATCTGCAGTATGACCTCCACTACTGGCTGGGTGAGGCTGGCCCTGCCCAGCCCCTGCCCCAGAGCCAGGCTCATATTGCTCTGATGTCCCGTAGGCAATGAGTGCAGCCAGGATGAGAGCGGGGCGGCCGCCATCTTTACCGTGCAGCTGGATGACTACCTGAACGGCCGGGCCGTGCAGCACCGTGAGGTCCAGGGCTTCGAGTCGGCCACCTTCCTAGGCTACTTCAAGTCTGGCCTGAAGTACAAGGTGGGTTGGGCCCCACCTTGCTTGAGCGGTAGCCTGGGCTAATGCTGTCTCTTTGGCCCCACAGAAAGGAGGTGTGGCATCAGGATTCAAGCACGTGGTACCCAACGAGGTGGTGGTGCAGAGACTCTTCCAGGTCAAAGGGCGGCGTGTGGTCCGTGCCACCGAGGTACCTGTGTCCTGGGAGAGCTTCAACAATGGCGACTGCTTCATCCTGGACCTGGGCAACGTGAGTCCTGCTTTCCTCTTTCCCAGGAGCCAGGGCACTGACTTCCTGGGTCTCTGTCTTCCAGAACATCCACCAGTGGTGTGGTTCCAACAGCAATCGGTATGAAAGACTGAAGGCCACACAGGTGTCCAAGGGCATCCGGGACAACGAGCGGAGTGGCCGGGCCCGAGTGCACGTGTCTGAGGAGGGCACTGAGCCCGAGGCGATGCTCCAGGTGCCTGTGGGGTGCGCAATGGGGTGGCCATGACCCTTCCTCTCCATCTCTCTATCTCCTACAGGTGCTGGGCCCCAAGCCGGCTCTGCCTGCAGGTACCGAGGACACCGCCAAGGAGGATGCGGCCAACCGCAAGCTGGCCAAGCTCTACAAGGTGAGCACCAGATGCACTGTCTGCCTGGGCATATGTGCTGGTTCCTTCTGCTTCGTCCCCTCAGGTCTCCAATGGTGCAGGGACCATGTCCGTCTCCCTCGTGGCTGATGAGAACCCCTTCGCCCAGGGGGCCCTGAAGTCAGAGGACTGCTTCATCCTGGACCACGGCAAAGATGGGAAAATCTTTGTCTGGAAAGGTACTGGAGACAGGGAAAGGGTCCCAACTGGCAACCCTCCATCACTTCCTCTGGCTGCCAACAGGCAAGCAGGCAAACACGGAGGAGAGGAAGGCTGCCCTCAAAACAGCCTCTGACTTCATCACCAAGATGGACTACCCCAAGCAGACTCAGGTGAGTCTTGGAGGCCAGGTAGGATGGGAAGGCCACATCCTGCTCCTCTGCCTCCCCTCCCCAGGTCTCGGTCCTTCCTGAGGGCGGTGAGACCCCACTGTTCAAGCAGTTCTTCAAGAACTGGCGGGACCCAGACCAGACAGATGGCCTGGGCTTGTCCTACCTTTCCAGCCATATCGCCAACGTGGAGCGGGTGCCCTTCGACGCCGCCACCCTGCACACCTCCACTGCCATGGCCGCCCAGCACGGCATGGATGACGATGGCACAGGCCAGAAACAGGTACGTTTAGGGCGTGGGGTGGGTGTGTCCAGCACAGCATCTGACTCCAGCTTTGCTCCTGCAGATCTGGAGAATCGAAGGTTCCAACAAGGTGCCCGTGGACCCTGCCACATATGGACAGTTCTATGGAGGCGACAGCTACATCATTCTGTACAACTACCGCCATGGTGGCCGCCAGGGGCAGATAATCTATAACTGGTGAGGTTCTGGGGCCATTGGTGTGTGTCGTGACCCTGATGCTGAATCTCACTTCCCCTTCCAGGCAGGGTGCCCAGTCTACCCAGGATGAGGTCGCTGCATCTGCCATCCTGACTGCTCAGCTGGATGAGGAGCTGGGAGGTACCCCTGTCCAGGTGAGCCCAGCCCACCGCCTCTCTGGGCTGCAGTCCCTGACTTGCTCTCCTGTCTCCCTGCCAGAGCCGTGTGGTCCAAGGCAAGGAGCCCGCCCACCTCATGAGCCTGTTTGGTGGGAAGCCCATGATCATCTACAAGGGCGGCACCTCCCGCGAGGGCGGGCAGACAGCCCCTGCCAGCACCCGCCTCTTCCAGGTCCGCGCCAACAGCGCTGGAGCCACCCGGGCTGTTGAGGTAATTTCCAGGTCCTGGAACACAGAAGGGATGGTTCCTGATTAACCAAGCTGTACCCTCCCAGGTATTGCCTAAGGCTGGTGCACTGAACTCCAACGATGCCTTTGTTCTGAAAACCCCCTCAGCCGCCTACCTGTGGGTGGGTACAGGAGCCAGCGAGGCAGAGAAGACGGGGGCCCAGGAGCTGCTCAGGGTGCTGCGGGCCCAACCTGTGCAGGTGGCAGAAGGCAGCGAGCCAGGTAGGAGCCGGGGTGGGGGGCCTGCTGCTGTCCCCTTGGCAACTGGCGTGGCCTCCCCTCACAGATGGCTTCTGGGAGGCCCTGGGCGGGAAGGCTGCCTACCGCACATCCCCACGGCTGAAGGACAAGAAGATGGATGCCCATCCTCCTCGCCTCTTTGCCTGCTCCAACAAGATTGGACGTTTTGTGGTGAGCCCCTGCGGAGGTCACACCTCTGCTTTCATCTCACTGATGCTCTTTCGTTCCTTCCCAGATCGAAGAGGTTCCTGGTGAGCTCATGCAGGAAGACCTGGCAACGGATGACGTCATGCTTCTGGACACCTGGGACCAGGTGGGTGAAGGACAGGTGAAGGCTCTCTGTGCCATGTACCTTTCCTGTTGCATCTCACCTCCAGGTCTTTGTCTGGGTTGGAAAGGATTCTCAAGAAGAAGAAAAGACAGAAGCCTTGACTTCTGGTGAGGACCCGAGTGCCTGGGGGCGGGGGGAGGGGGTTTCCTTTTCTTGCACGTGTGTCTGCAGCTAAGCGGTACATCGAGACGGACCCAGCCAATCGGGATCGGCGGACGCCCATCACCGTGGTGAAGCAAGGCTTTGAGCCTCCCTCCTTTGTGGGCTGGTTCCTTGGCTGGGATGATGATTACTGGTCTGTGGACCCCTTGGACAGGGCCATGGCTGAGCTGGCTGCCTGAGGAGGGGCAGGGCCCACCCATGTCACCGGTCAGTGCCTTTTGGAACTGTCCTTCCCTCAAAGAGGCCTTAGAGCGAGCAGAGCAGCTCTGCTATGAGTGTGTGTGTGTGTGTGTGTTGTTTCTTTTTTTTTTTTTTACAGTATCCAAAAATAGCCCTGCAAAAATTCAGAGTCCTTGCAAAATTGTCTAAAATGTCAGTGTTTGGGAAATTAAATCCAATAAAAACATTTTGAAGTGTGTACTCTAGTGTGGCTCGTTTCCTTGTGCCCAT